TGTGGAAGAATCATACATACGCAGTATTTCTTAAGTGGCTGTTTGCGGCAAAGCACTGAAATAGTTGCTATGAGGACGACAAATATGAACGACCCCAGTTTTACCCACTCATGAGCTCACAGTTGAGGCCAGTGAAGAACCTAGAGACAAAACACGCACTTAACTATAACTTATAGTTCCCTAACTACGATTGCTGAGACAAGGATCGTAGTTATGGCCAGTTATGCGGGGAGGGTGGGCTGAACAATGAGACTACCGGATTGAGAGAGGCCCGGGTCTCGCGCGGAGAGAAGGGGCAGGAGGAGGCAGAGGGTCGAACTTAGGTGAGAAATATGGCTGGCGGGCCCCACACCAGGGTCCGGCACAGTCCAGCTGGAAAAGGGGTCTCTCACAGAGTGGGTGGCCGAGTTAGGCCGCTCTCCACGGGTATTCATGGCTCGGTCCACCCCCATTCCTGTCCTGGCTGCGTAATCCGAAGGACGCTGGGAGGAAGGGGCGGGACTTGTGGCGGAAGTTCCTAGGCCAGCCTGTCACGTGGGAGGGAGGCTCGGCGCTCAGGTGAGTGGCGGGTGATCTGCGGTCTCTGGCTTAAAGCGTCGCAAGCCATGAGTGCCCACAAGGTGTGTGGTCATCCTATATCCGGGCAGTGACGGGCCCTATTTTCGGTTTGGAGCTGGACTCAGGAAGGTTACAAACTGGTTCCAACCAAGTCTGAATCTGGAGACGGACCAAGCTATCTTTTGAGGCACCCAAGCTCTGGGTAGAAGCCAGAGCAAAGCTGTCCTCATGAGTGTCTCCGTCGGGAACGGAGGCTTCCAGGTGGTCTGGCTTCAGGAATGAGGTTGGGGTGGCTGGTGGCTGCTACCAGGAGTCCATAGCTTCCCACAGCCTTTCTCTCTTCCCCAATTGTCTAAGGCGACTCCTGCGACAGGAAGCTGTCTGGGAAGCATCCTTCATGTGGCCTCTGCCCCTTTAAGTCACATTGGAAGTGGGAAGGGGAAGGGAGTGGGCACAAGGGAATGTCAGGCGGCTTCTTAGTCGTGGAGAGGGACGGTGGGGGTGACCCCCTCTCCTCTTGGCTTGACAGGAAGCATGGCACTCTGGCGGGCATACCAGCGGGCCCTGGCCGCTCACCCGTGGAAAGTACAGGTCCTGACAGCTGGTGAGTGTCCCTCTAGGACTTGAGTGGGACCACCCCATGCCAGTAGCTATACCTGCCGACCCAGGCCTCCTGGACTGAAGGACACGCTTCCTGCTCCTCACTCCAAGAAGCCACTTCTTGCCCCTCTGCCTTCTGCGCATGAAACTCAAAAGCCACAAAAGTAAGTAGAGGAACAAAATAGGAGAAGTAGGGATGTCCTGACAACACCTGTGTACCCTGCATAGGGTCCCTGATGGGCCTGGGTGACATTATCTCACAGCAGCTGGTGGAGAGGCGGGGTCTGCAGGAACACCAGAGAGGCCGGACTCTGACCATGGTGTCCCTGGGCTGTGGCTTTGTGGTAAGTTCTCCCCTCAACAGGGCTTCAGTGGAGCAGCCTGCTGCTATCTGGGGTTTACTTCCAGGGCCCTGTGGTAGGAGGCTGGTACAAGGTTTTGGATCGGTTCATCCCTGGCACCACCAAAGTGGATGCACTGAAGAAGATGTTGTTGGATCAGGTGAGCAGGAGAACAGAGTGGGGAGGGTGAGCGCACTCATAGGACTTTAATTTCTCTTCCCTAGGGGGGCTTTGCCCCGTGTTTTCTAGGCTGCTTTCTCCCACTGGTAGGGGCACTTAATGGACTGTCAGCCCAGGACAACTGGGCCAAACTACAGCGGGTGAGCTGGGCAGGTGTGGAGAATGTCTCTGGAGTGTTAATTTGTTCCTTCTCTGTCTCCCCAGGATTATCCTGATGCCCTTATCACCAACTACTATGTAAGAGCTGACACCTCAACTGCTTGTTCTCCCAGCCATCCAACCTTTACATTTTCTCTTGCAGCTATGGCCTGCTGTGCAGTTAGCCAACTTCTACCTGGTCCCCCTTCATTACAGGTATGTTGCACCCCTACCCCACCCATCAAGGACTCCTCTTCATTGTGTTATTCCTGTTCCTTAGGTTGGCCGTTGTCCAATGTGTTGCTGTTATCTGGAACTCCTACCTGTCCTGGAAGGCACATCGGCTCTAAGCCTGCCTCACTCCATCGTTTCCACCTTGCAGTGATGCAGCTTGACCCTGGAACGGTCAGACAACCTCCTCAAAGTGGGCATACCAGTTTCCACGGGGTTGGGTTGCCGGTCAGAGCTTAAGAGGACTAGCACCCTGCAATGCCCCTCTTCACTCTAAAATGTACACTGACTGCTTTAGAGCCCTTGATAATAGTCTTATTCCCACCACATACTAGGCACTCCATAAATATCTGTTGAACCTTCATGACCTTATCAACTTTACACCCATATCCCAGCAAATGCCACTCATCCCCACTCTTCATAGACACATTTGTTACTCTAACCCTGCCTAGGCTTCTTGTAGCTCCAGCTCTTTAGAGACTCCCGGAACCCTTTATATGGTGCCTCAGTAAATATGTTATTAAATATGTAATCCGGAATCTGCAGTGGTAATGAGTAAGTTTTTAAGCAG